ATGAGAGGGGTAAGAATCAAAAATCCAGGCACCTGCATAGAGCCAGAGAGGCACACATAGAAGCAACGTAAGAGTGGAAGCGGAATGAAAACATGCTAAAGCCAGGTACAAGCCACAAGCGAGGGTCCACAGGAAGAAATTGTTAATTCTGAAGAGAGTGAATGCACGAAGTTACAGGAAAAATAACATCTGAACAGAGTTTAAGAATGAGCAGGACTTCAACAAGTGGCTAGTAAGACATAAGGAACCTACAAAAGATCTTAGCAAAGGCGCAAAGATTACCATCGTATTGCTCGTTTCTTCCTACTTTGCAGAAGTAACCTCTGGCGAACAGAGGTGGTTGCAGAGCATGCTTATCAAGCAAAATACCACGAAGCAGTAAGGAACGACAGAGATAACAGTAACAATAATAATTCACCCCAAGGTACTCAACTGGAAAAAGGAAATACAGAGGAGAGGTGTCGTTAAGAAAGCCAGGACGCACATCACGGCCCCGTCGCTGCACTACTCTCGTCTAGGGGTCAACAGTGGAGTCGAGACTCGAAGCTTCCACGCGGCGGAACAGCGTCCCTCTCAGGCGGCGAACGGGCTAGGGAAGCGCCCGGAGGAGACCTAGCGTGAGAACTACAACTCCCGCGGAGCCCGAGGGCGAGCTGCCTGCGTAACTTCCGCTTCCGCCACCTGCCCCTCTCACCCTCTTCACTCGAACCCTACCCGGGAGCGGTCAGGCGCGTGACCCCGCGTGACCGGGGTGCGCGAGCCGAGAGGCCCTGGAAGCGGGACTCTGGGACCCCATTGAAAGAAAGGCAACCAGAAAAGGCGAAACGACAACCTCGATAGTGATTGGAGCTGATGGAACGAGGGCGGAGCTAAAGTCCCAGAATACTGGCCAATCAGAGTTTAAGATTATCAGGGAGCCCGGGAAGGGGAAAGGGGCGAAATGGTTCTATGGTCACATGCCGCGGGGTCTGGTGGGAGGAGCGGTTGCCCAGCGGCCTCTTGGCGCTTCCTGTTTCCGGTTCCCAGAGTGGGGCACAGCGAGGCGCTAGGGGGAACGCTGGCCTCTGAAACTAGCTCTGGGACCGGGGTCTGCGGCCGGCCCCTAGCTGGCCCCGTCTCCCATCCCCAGAAGGGTATTCACTGGGGATTCTGAGCTTTGGCTACTCCAGTTTCCCACGACACGTGAGTGTGAGGGGCGTGGAGGAGGAGGCGGGCTGGGTTGCGCTCACACTTAAGCGTCTGTGACAGGAGCCGGAATCGCATTCTCCCTTGACCATGGTTCTAGCCAAAGATCTGGCTGAGGAGCCCTAAGGGTAGAATGGAGGCGGAGGCATGAGAGCGGAGAGTCACGGAGTTCCGAAAGGTGTGAGGGAGAAAGGACTTCCAAGACCAGAGAGGGGATTTACGATATTTAGAAAGCAGGGAAAGGAAAATACCCCAAGTATGGAGTCCGTTGGAGGTGTTGGTGGATTTATTTGTAGGAGGAATTTTGGCCTGCATCACGGTGGGAGGTCAAGTGGCATCATTTGGAGAGGGTATGGCTACAAGCGCTTGGAAAGTCGGGACACTAGACAGAGCGAGAATTTCTGGCACCCTGGGAGAGCTTTGAGGGGGATGCGACTGTGGTGTGGATAAGAATGGCTGATGGACGGATTATCTTGTGTTCCTCGTTGTGGGGAGCTTCCGCTCTTGGGACATAGCCGCTACTTGTCTGAGGCTCCTTCTCTCTTGAGTTCTTTCAGCATTAGGCCTTTTAGCCAATTGAGGCTGCTTTTCTAAACATGTAGGCTGCTGGAGAAAAAGGGATAAGGACTGCTACATCAGAAAGGAGCCAGCGGGAAGACAGTAGAAATTCCACTGGTAAATGGCCATGGCTGTCTTAACAGATGGGGAAGTGAGTGCTACAGAGGCCCAGTGGTGTAAGCTGCTTCCCAGTTGCTGGCTTAGTCATTGGCCACCCTAATAAAGGATAATTTTTAGCATTGCCAAATAAAATAGATCTGTCGTTAGAGAATAAGAAAACTGAAAGATTTTTCAAGATCATAAAATCCTGCTCCTTATTTCCAAAGTATATAGACAAACTCTTGTACCTTGAGAATCTAATTGTAGCATATTAAAAGGGGGCTACTGGGCCCTTCCATTTCATTCTCTTCCTGATTGTTGCACCCCTATGTTTATAAGTTTTCCAGCAGTTATCTTTATGCCACGAATCGTCTAAATTGCCCCAGTAACTTCACACACATTTAATATCTGTGTAATGTACAGCAAGTAATTTAACAAGTAATTCTGTAAAGCATCAGTTTTCTCATCTGTGAAGTATGAAAAATTATACCTATTTTCTGGGTTGTGAAGATGAATGAACATAATCTAGGGAAAACATTTAGCGCATATGCCACTGAATTAAAGAGAAGCAGCTTAAATTTAAAGACAAGCCTTAAGCAGGAAAGAAGAATACAGTATAAATTTATTATCCTAACTTTTTGAATAATAAGCAAATGAAAGATAGTTCAACTCAGCTAATGGCTGAGGTGTTTAACCTTTCATCCCTTCCTAATTTTGTGAGATTCCTTGTTCTAATTTAGGAAAAGAAATCAACTGTCAGTTTTTAATTAGGTCCTGAGAGACTGGAAAGGAAAATGGCAGGCTAAGTCAGTCTAGAAGAAGGAGTCTCCTATTTCTTTTTAGTGAGTCAGCTGGTCAAGTTGTGTGTTGAGCAGTGGGTTAACTTAGGGAAGGTGGGAGTTGGAGGTCTGAGTTCTTTATTTCACCTCCTATTCAGTCAACTGTGTGAGGAATCACTTCCCCTTCACTTCTTAGTAGAAAAAAAAAAAAACCCACAGTTTTGGCTGTCTACTCTCATCTCCAAAAAATTGTTATGCACATAGTGGAAATATACATGTAGTTGTTCAACACAGACCATGAGCTCTGGAGCTAGACTCTCTGGCTCACTCCACTAGCTGTGTCTCAGTTTTCTTACTGGTAAAATAGCAACAATAATTGTATTTACTCATAAGGTTGTGAGGATTAATTAGTTAATTAATATATGTTAAGTGCTTTGAACAGCACCTGGCCCAAGGCAGTAGTCTGTTGTTTCCTGCTGTTGTGTGGTTTCAGTGCATTAAATGTGTTATGAGGGCCTTGGACCTCTTGGTTAGCTATGATTATTCTATGGAAACTACCATAATATTACAGTAGAGAATTGATGTTTGGGGTACAGGAAGTCAGGTAGACAATTTCCCGGGATTTTTTGCTTTAGTGGGGTGTGGGAAGTGGAAGGTCAGATGTTAGGTTGTTTAGGGGAATGGGGAAAGTGCATTCACGGCCAAGGTTGGAGCTTCCATTTTCCCATCTTCAAACTCATTAGTACCCATGAAAATTCTGCCTGTTTCAAGTTTTATATTTTAAAAATGAGGTGGAGTAAGTGGACCCGCATGAAAAAGAACTAGAGAACTTTAAAGAATATTCAAACCAAAGTCCAGACTTGCAGCGTTTTTTGTAAGTGAGAAAAGTTTAGAAGAGTTAAATCAGGAAATTGTCCGTGATACTCTTGGAATAAACAAGTAGCAATGGCCTGAGGGATCATTAACAGATACCAGAGTAAAGTGTTTTGCAAGGGTAAGTCAGTCTGTCCTGGGTATGAAGATGGACTGCCCTCCCCAACACACACTCTCTCCCAAAGGATGTTCCCTTTCTACAGCTGCTGGAGGACTGGACTGCTACTACTACTCCTGGCTGTGGCAGTGAGAGAATCCTGGCAGACAGAAGAAAAAACTTGCGACTTGGTAGGAGAAAAGGGTAAAGAGTCAGAGAAAGAGTTGGCTCTAGTGAAGAGGCTGAAACCACTGTTTAATAAAAGGTAAATGAGAAGAACCTTAAAGAGCTTGAGAACTCCTCTTCTTTCTTCCCACTTCTCTTTACAGCTTTGAGAGCACTGTGGGCCAGGGTTCAGACACATACATCTACATCTTCAGGGTGTGCCGGGAAGCTGGCAACCACACTTCTGGGGCAGGCCTGGTGCAAATCAACAAAAGTAATGGGAAGGAGACAGTGGTAGGGAGACTCAACGAGACTCACATCTTCAACGGAAGTAAGAAAACTCCCCTTCCTACCATCGATTGACCCATAGCTCCATTTTCCTTGTCCCTCCTCAGGTAATTGGATCATGCTGATCTATAAAGGGGGTGATGAATATGACAACCACTGTGGCAAGGAGCAGCGTCGTGCAGTGGTGATGATCTCCTGCAATCGACACACCCTAGCGGTGAGGCACCCTGTGTTGTATAAGCCGAGGGACACCTGAATGTGTTATGCCATCTCATCATCAGGACAATTTTAACCCTGTGTCTGAGGAGCGTGGCAAAGTCCAAGATTGTTTCTACCTCTTTGAGATGGATAGCAGCCTGGCCTGTTCACCAGAGATCTCCCACCTCAGTGTGGGTTCCATCTTACTTGTCACGTGAGTATGCCTTCCTTTATCAGAACAGACCTTCTTAAGTATAGATGTCTTTCTCTCTCTACAGGTTTGCATCACTGGTTGCTGTTTATGTTGTTGGGGGGTTCCTATACCAGCGACTGGTAGTGGGAGCCAAAGGAATGGAGCAGTTTCCCCACTTAGCCTTCTGGCAGGATCTTGGCAACCTGGTAGCAGTAAGTAACAGGGCAGCTGGTTGAATTTGTAGGAATTATTTCCTTCTTTTTTTTCCCCCTACAGGATGGCTGTGACTTTGTCTGCCGTTCTAAACCTCGAAATGTGCCTGCAGCATATCGTGGTGTGGGGGATGACCAGCTGGGGGAGGAGTCAGAAGAAAGGGATGACCATTTATTACCAATGTAGATTGCACTTTATATGTCCAGCCTCTTCCTCAGTCCCCCAAACCAAAGCTACACAGCCAGATTTCTCAAGCAGTCTCAACTCCAGTCCCTCATCTCACCCTTACTATTGCTCTTGCTTTCCAGTTTGCTTTTGATTTGCATCTTCTCACTAGTAAAACTGCCTTCCCTTTGTTCCTTATTTTCTGTTTTTTCTCTAGAGAGGTACAGTTGTAAGTCAGAGTTAATATAATAGGGCCTGTGAAAACAGAGGCTTTTGCATTGTCTCTTGACATCAGAAGTTACAATAGGCATATGGGCAAAATGGTGTAGCAGGCTCACTGGCCGTTTGTTTTTTAAACACATTTTCACAAGTTTTTGAGACACTGGATTTCTTTAATTAAAAAAAAAATGCCAAGAAACATTATTTATACAGGGTTGATTGCTTTCATGTTGTTATTCTGTACCCTATAGTAGCCTCCATGAGAATCTGGTATTTCTTGCTGCTTGGAACTACTTTGCAGTGATTACTTGGTTGCAGTCCAAGTACTCTCGTTTAGTCTGAGCCTGGAGATGTTCTAGACTTGCTTCTCCCACCTCTGAGATTAGGACAGGAAAAATGTGAAATTTCCCAATTACAGGATTATACGGTACCATCACATCATTTGTGGAAATTGGGGTGACTGTATAGCTGGGATTGGGCTAAGGACTGTGGTCTTATCTGTCCACATACAGCCAAAATGCCTATCCAGAAATCCAGTTCGTTGGAAAGGAAAATTGGTACTCCTGTGCCACAGGGGTTCCAGAAAAGGGAAGTCACTTTACCTTGCGGTGGTGGGATCCTGATGTCTTTCATCCATTTGTAGTAAAAGCTGGTAAAGCTTTTCTTACTCCTGGTTCCCTACCAGTATTTCTAAACATGTCGCACTTTCTCCACAGGCATGTGGTTTTGACCTTTTTTTCAATCTTCTAGAAAGGGAACGGAAGCAGAAGTGGGACATCGAGGGCTCTGCTGTCCTCTGCGCTGGGTGTGGAATGCTGCTGCACCTGTCCCTTCTGCTGGCTCAGGGAAGTGTCTTCTTGCCCACATTTCTGTGGGGAAAGGTTTTTAATCCTCTGATGCTTCCATCTTCCTGTTTAGGCCATGTGCCCAGAAACCTGGACTGATCTTTCTTTAATAGTGAACCCCTGGGCCACTGAAGAGTAACATGGCTCCACTGGACACAAAAGAGGGATGGAATCAACAGGCAGGGGGCCTTTTATAAGCCTTAGGAAAAGAAAATGAAACTATTTCATCTTTGGACTTTTCAATACTATTGGAGTGATTTTTTTCTTTCTAAACAGGGAAAATAATGTTACAAAAGCATCTTTTTTGTTATTTGTTTGCATCCCTCCCCCACACCCTGGTGTTTTAAAATGAAGAAAAAAAACCATCACCTTTTGTACAAAAACTCTTAATGATTAAAAAACAAACAAAACATATTGGCCTTGTCATTTGTGTGAAAGTGGGCAAA